GATGGCTTCAATCCGGGAGGCTGAGGTTGCCGTGAGCCGATATCGCGCCATTGCACTCTAGCCGGGGCAACAAAAGCAACACTCCGTATCAAAAAAAAAAAAAAAAAAAAAAAAATCTGTAATTGTCAACTGATTGACCTACCCAGCTAGACTGCAACTTTCATAAAGACAAGTGATACATGCATGTTGTAGAGTGTTTGGCTTGCAGTTGAAACTTAATAAGGATTGGAGGAAAGTGAGAAGACACATCCAGATTCAAATTTAGGGACCTGTGGGATCATGCTGTTTGGGTTTTTTTTGAGCCATTTCCCACCTCCCTTTGGGTACTAATCAGTCAACTGATAAGCATTTCATTCATTCAACTATCTATCTTATCTATCGATCATTATCATCTATTTATTTGTTTTTGAGACAGGGTCTCTCTTTGTCGCCCAGGCTGGAGTGCAGTGGCACAGTCACGGCTCACTGCAGCCTTGACCTTCCGGGCCCAAGTGATTCTCCTGCCTCAGCCTCCAGAGTAGCTCGGACCACAGGCGCTCGCCACCATCCCCGGCTAATGCTTTTGTCTTTTGTAAAGGCGGGGTCTTGCCATGTTGCCCAGGCTGGTCTTGAATTCCTGGGCTCAAGCGATCCTCCCGCCTTGGCCTTCCAAAGTGCTGGGATTACAGGAGTAACCCACCGGGCCCGGCTGGAAGCCTAATTTATACTTTTTTAAAGATCATGCTGGCTTCTCTGGGAGAATATGTAAAACATCTATTATACACAGAATCTAAAATACTTGCCATAAAGTAGTTACACTCTCGGATACCTATTGTCAAAAGGGAAGTCTCCCAGAAAATATGGGGGCGCTGTAGCCGCCGGGTCAGCCGAGTCCACTCTCTGGTACTTTTAGAGACGTCGGTCGCTTCCGGGAGAGTCCGCGTCTCCCGCACCTTCCTCTCTATCAAACGCCGTCTCTGTGGTAGCCGGGGCCCCGCCCCTCCTCGGACTCTACCCAGTACTGAACTAGGGGCAGCTGGGCTCCAGAGTCCCTCGGGTCTCAGGTCATGGCGGTCGCGGGGCCCGCGCCCGGAGCTGGCGCCAGGTAAGCAGGGCGGTCGGGGAGGAGGTTTGGGAGGCTTTTCTCTGCCTCCCCACCTTCTCTTCAGGCCCAGGTTAGATCTGCAATTTCTCCAGCGGTTCCTGCAGATACTGAAGGTTTTGTTTCCTTCTTGGTCATCACAAAATGCCTTGATGTTCCTGACCCTTTTGTGCCTGACCCTACTGGGTGAGTGAGTGAGCCCAGACTAGAGGAGGGAGCACTGATTTCTTACTCCTCTCCCTCCTTTCAGAGCAATTTGTGATCTACCAGGTTGGCTTGATCCCCAGTCAGTACTATGGGGTCCTGGGAAACAAAGACTTGGAAGGGTTTAAGACTCTGACATTCCTGGCTGTCATGCTCATTGTTCTGAACTCCACGGTAAGATCTTTCCCTCTCTCTGTGTCTCTCGTTCTCCCTTCCCCTTGCTTCCCCCACTGCACAGCTGAAGAGCTTTGATCAGTTCACCTGCAACCTGCTGTATGTGAGCTGGAGGAAGGACCTCACTGAGCACCTTCACCGCCTCTACTTCCGGGGCCGTGCGTACTACACCCTCAACGTGCTGCGGGATGACATCGATAACCCGTAGGCGCCCCAACTCAGTCCTTTCTACACTCTGGGTCCAGCTACTCTGTGTCATTGGCTCCAGGGACCAGCGCATCAGCCAGGACGTGGAGCGATTCTGCCGGCAGCTCAGCAGCATGGCCAGCAAGCTCATCATCTCCCCGTTCACCCTCGTCTACTACACTTACCAGTGCTTCCAAAGGTGAAGCCTCCCTCCTCCCCAGCCTGGTGTTTCTCTCCCTTCTCTCCCTCTCTCTCTATTTCAGCACAGGCTGGCTCGGGCCTGTGAGCATCTTCGGGTATTTCATCCTGGGGACCGTGGTGAACAAAACTTTGATGGGCCCCATTGTGATGAAGCTGGTGCATCAGGAGAAGCTGGAGGGAGATTTTAGGTGTGTCTCCCTCACTTGAGGTTTCTGGGCTGTGTCAGCACACATTTCCCTTTGGTCCGCCCAGGTTCAAGCACATGCAGATTCGGGTGAATGCGGAGCCTGCTGCTTTCTACAGGTGAGTCTGGAGAGATGGTTCCCCTTCTGCCTGCCCTGTGGACATCCCAGCCTTTCCTTGTCAGAGCTGGGCATGTGGAGCACATGAGGACAGACCGCAGGCTGCAGAGACTCCTTCAGACCCAGAGGGAGCTGATGTCCAAGGAGCTCTGGCTGTACAGTAGGCGAGGGGGCCCAGGGAAGTGGGAACCATCCTGGGTGTCTCACAGATGTGTTTTCTACAGTCGGCATCAACACCTTTGACTATCTGGGCAGCATCCTGAGTTACGTTGTCATCGCAATCCCCATTTTCAGCGGGGTCTATGGAGACCTGAGTCCCGCAGAGCTTAGCACCCTGGTCAGCAAGGTGAGACTCCCTCTTGGTCACCCCACATGCTGAGACCTGCTTGACCTCTTCCCATCCTGTCCAGAATGCCTTTGTGTGCATCTACCTCATCAGCTGCTTCACCCAGCTCATCGACCTGTCCACGACGCTCTCAGATGTGGCTGGCTACACGCACAGGTGAGGCCGTGTCCCACCCCTCTGGCTCCTGAGACCCTGCCTCAGATTTTCTTTTCTTGTTCAGAATTGGGCAGCTTCGGGAGACGCTTCTGGACATGTCCCTGAAGTCACAGGACTGCGAGATCCTGGGCGAGAGCGAGTGGGGCTTGGACACGTGAGTAGCGGGCTGGCAGAGCAGTAGTTGAGCTTCCTCACGCCCCCTCTCTTCTCTGACACAGACCCCCAGGGTGGCCAGCGGCAGAGCCAGCAGACACAGCATTTCTCCTTGAGCGGGTCTCCATCTCTGCCCCCTCCTCTGACAAACCCCTAATCAAGGATCTGAGCCTAAAGATCTCCGAGGGACAGAGCCTGCTCATCACAGGCAACACGGGCACTGGCAAGACCTCCTTGCTCCGGGTTCTGGGTGGCCTCTGGACGAGTACACGGGGTGAGAGCCAGGCCCTCCCTGCCTCTGACCCATCTCACAATGGAGGTTTCTGTGGGCTCTGCAGGCTCAGTGCAGATGCTGACGGACTTTGGGCCCCATGGGGTGCTATTCCTGCCACAAAAGCCATTCTTCACTGACGGGACCCTTCGGGAGCAGGTCAGTCTAGTTCAGGGGGCTCACTCCTCCCTCCTAGGTTGGTGTGGTTTTTTTCTTTTCTCAGGTGATATATCCCCTGAAGGAGGTCTACCCCGACTCAGGTGAGCTGGTCCTCCTTAGGTCATGTCCTCTCGGCTTTTTGCAGAAGGCTTCTTTGTTGTGCAGGTTCTGCCGATGATGAGAGGATCTTGAGGTTCTTGGAATTGGCAGGCCTGGTAAGTGGGGAGAGGGACCCTCAGGACCCGAGCCCACCTGGGAGCACCAGCTACAGGTAGGCAGGTGCTGGCCCTGCTATGCTTGGGCCATGGACATCCTGCCCTCTGGGTCTGTTACAGTCCAACTTGGTGGCAAGGACAGAGGGCCTGGACCAGCAGGTGGACTGGAACTGGTAAGAAAAGAGCTTGGGTGCTCCAGAGATAGCTCTAGCAGTCCTCTCTCCTACCTTTCCTCAGGTATGATGTTCTGTCCCCGGGGGAGATGCAACGGCTCTCCTTTGCCCGACTCTTCTACCTGCAGCCGAAGTACGCAGGTGAGGTCTCGCCTTGTGGCTGCACATGCCATTTGATCTCTTCCTCTGTGCTCTGCCCCCTCAGTGCTTGATGAAGCCACCAGTGCCCTGACAGAGGAAGTGGAGAGCGAGCTCTATCGCATCGGCCAGCAGCTGGGGATGACGTTCATCAGTGTGGGACATCGGCAGAGCCTTGAGAAGGTACCCGTGCTCACAAGGATGGCCTGAGGAGGAGAAAGAACCCAAAGGCTCAGCCTGGCCAGGGCCAGAGGCCCCTCAAAACGGGGAGTAGCAGTAGCAGAGAGAACCGAGTGGCCTCCTCTGCCAGCGGCCAGGGCAGCCTGATCTCCATGTGGTGGTGGTCTCTTGTAGTTTCATTCCTTGGTTCTGAAACTCTGTGGAGGAGGAAGATGGGAGCTGATGAGAATCAAAGTGGAATGAAGCTCTGGCTTTTGGAAGGAGAGCCACACTGTGGCGGGTCGGCGGCCCTCAGGAGAGACCAGGAGGACTGACAGCGAAGATCGAGCTCAGGTTCGCCACATAGATCCCGTGCAGGAGCCACATGGGTCCTGTGCAGGACCCCTAGCAGTGGTGGGCTGAGCCCAGGTCTAGGTTTCTGTGGGGGACACTGAATCTCCCAGTGTTCAGTCTCCCAGGACTCTGCTGCCTCAGCCAGAGCCTCCATATGCTTGAAGTGCTGATTACCTACAAATGATTTCAGATCATGTTTGCTAAAGAGAAATCTGGAAGTGTGAGATCTGTAAGAAATGAAAGAAATGACTCTTGGAGTCAAGAGATCTGGAAATCTTTTAATCAGTTAAATTGTGCAGCAATAGATTTTTAACTTTAACTGACCATTTAAGTTTTTTAATAAGTTTTTTACAAAGAAAAGTTAAACATTAAAAAGAATTACAGCTTTCTGTCTTCTCTATCATGGAATGATCTTTTTTATTGAATCTCCAGATTTGTATTTGACAGCTTGGTGGGAAGGGAAGCACACTCTGCTGTTCTGGAATCTTATGCCCAGGGTTTTTCACTTCTCCCCACATCTCCCTTTCCACTTGCCAGTGTTGTGTAGTTAGAACCTGAACCACTAACTTCCAGGGGCCTTTGGTCTGCCCTACCTTAACCCAAATGAAAGTAAATCCCTTTCCCCTTAGCCAAAATAAGGTTGGGTTTTCTAAAAAAATAGTCTATATTAGGGAACAACAACAGCAAATTAGACAAAACCCAGAAAGCACAAAGCATGAGGTGGAGTTACTGTGCCCAAAGTCCTCACTCAGACCAGTGCCCCTCCAGTTCAGTTGTCTATGTATTACCTTCCTTACCTTCATAATTTTTGCCAGGCTTCTGTACTTCTAGTACTTGAGTTACTTAATATTTTTAAAAACAAACCTTTTAAGTTTAAATGGATTTTTAAGTGAAATTTTACACTTAACATAGATGGAAAGTAACTAAAAATAAATACAAGAAAAACCATCGGTGTTATTAACTTACGGCTAGATGCTGTTGCCTGCATAGACTCTGGGCCTGAGGCTTGTTCATTTTGTAAAAAAGAGAGGTGAGGAGTTAGACGGACTGGCACTCAACTGAGATTTTTCTCCTTAATAAAATCAGAAAGATGGAGTGAGAATTGTATTTTCTCACTGTAAAATATAAGATTAT